GCATGGTGGCACACTCCTGTAGTTCCAGCTACTCAGGAGGCTGAGGTAGGAGAATCACTTGAACCCAGGAGGCAGAGGTTGCAGTGAGCCAAGATGGCGCCACTGCACTCCAGACTGGCAACAGAGTGAGACTCTCTAAAAAAAAAAAAAAAAGCGCCTCACCAGGAATAAGTCCAGTCAAAGAGTTTGCTATGTTGTCATTGTTGTTATCATTATTGTTACATGTATTAGAACTGTAACTTGCAGAGATATTCATGTAGCAGCTAATTGGATAGTGTGCATTTGAGACTCTGTCTGACTTTCGTTCATATCTTCTAAGGTCATTTTTTTTTTTTTGAGACAGATTACAGGCATGTGCCACCACTCCCTGGTAATTTTTGTATTTTTAGTAGAGATGGGTTTCACCATGTTGGCCAGGCTGGATCTCAAACTCCTGGCCTCAAGTGATCCACCTGCCTGGGACTCCCAAAGTGCTGGGATTACAGGTGTGAGCCACCACACCTGGCCTCTTCTAAGGTCATTCTAATGACCCATTTCTTCACTCTGCCTCTTAAGAATATCAAATGTGGGCCAGGCGCGGTGGCTCACACCTGTAATCCCAGCACTCTGGGAGGCTGAGGCAGGAGGATCACGAGCTCAGGAATTCAAGACCAGCCTGGCCAATATGGTGAAACCCCATCTCTACTAAAAATACAAAAATTAGCTGGGCGCGGTGGTGTGCGCCTGTAGTCCCAGCTACTCGGGAGGCTGAGACCTCAAGAAGAATTGCTTGAACCCGGGAGGCAGAGGTTGCAGTGAGATGAGAATGCGCCACTGCACTCCAGCCTGGGTGACAGAGCGAGATTGCGTCTCAAAAAAGAAAAAAATATATATCAAATGCTCCCTCTGCTGGACAACACCTCAAGCTTGTGCTGAGCCCCAAACCTGCAGTGTCAGTTCCCTCCAAGGTCTGGGTGTAGTAAAGTGGGTTGATGGCCCTTTAAGAGGCACTGTCCAGCTCTGGTTGCCATGGAGACAGCTGGACACAGACCGGGTAGAGGCAGGCCCACAGCATGTCCTCCAAGGTTTACTCCACAGGTGGGAAGAGGACTGCTGGGGCTGGAGGCGGGCTTGCCTCCCTGACCCCTGCCCTTCTCCCCAGGGTCTGCCATCTTAGCCTCTCATCCCTCTGTAGGCTCCAGAGCTAAGGACCACCAGCCCTCGGGTCCGGAGTGTCTGCCACTCCCAGAGGCCAATGCTGAAGCCATCGACTTCCTCAGCTCCCTCCGTGAGCTCAGACAGTGTCGGGGTTGGGGGTGCCTTTATCTGTTCCCACGGGCCCCTCACCCCAGACAAGGAGGAGCTACAGATGCTGTTCTTCTCTGAGACGCTGGCCATGGTCTCAGACACCGGGGAGCCTCAGGGAGAGCTGACCATTGAGGTGCAGAGAGGGAAATACCAGGAAAAACTCGGCATGCTGACATACTGCCTCTTCGTGCATGCCTCTAGCCGAGGCTTCTTGGACAAAATGCTCTGCGGAAATTCCCTCCTGGGTAGCGTTCCTACTGCCTGATGCCCGTCACTCGTGACGTCAATGCCTGTGTCCCTGCACCCCAGGCTATCTCTCAGAGAAGCTGGAGCTCATGGAACAGCACAGCCAAGACTTCATCAAGGTACTTCCCAGGGCCCCAGCCTTGACCCAATCCCTGATCCTCCCCCGCATGCTCTGGCCCTCAGTTCCTCATCCTCCCCATGGAACGGAAGATGAGTTTGCTGAAGCAGGATGATCAGCTGGCTGTGACCAGAAGTATCAAGGAGGGTGAGGTAAGGATGAGAGCCAGATGGGAGTTGCACTACCAGGACCCTGACCCAGATCAGTTCTGAACAGGAAGTGAAGACTGGAGTGACTTCTTTCCCCTGGAGCTCAATCAAGGGCTTCATCTCAGAGGCTGCCAACCTGGTGCTGCTCAGGGTGATGGCCTGGCGGCGGATGGTGCCCAGCAATGCCCGCTTCCTGACCTTGGACACCGAGGGCAAACTCTGCTATTTGACCTATGTAAGGGGTCCCCTTGGGCAGGGGACTTGGCTACCTCCCACCCCCCAATTTTGGCTGTTGCCAGCAAAACCTGGGCTTCCAGACCATCCAGGTAGACCATCAGCAGGCTGAAGTCTTCATCGTGGAGCAGACTGTCCACGCGGAGGAGGGCATCCCCATGTCCTGCCAGTACTACCTGCTCTCCGATGGGTGAGCTGCTGATGGTGGGCCCAGAGGGGTGGTTCTCACTCTCACATGTTGTGTTGCACTCCAGGCACCTGGCCAAGAGAATACAGGTGGGCTCCCCAGGGTGCTGCATCATCACCAAGATGCCCATCTTGAGGGAAGAGGGTGAGTGAAGCCCAGGCCTTGTGCAGGCAGGGGGGACGCCCAGCCTTCCTTGTTCCCCACCTAGATGAGATTGAGCCACGCCCAGTGTTTGAGAAGAAGCCCCTGGTATGGGAGGAGGATATGGAGCTCTATTCGAAGTTCCTGGACCGGAAGGTGAGGGGAGGCTCCACCAGCCTGGGGTTCCCCCGGCTGAGGCTCGGGCTCTGTCCCCTGCCAGGAGGAGCTCCGGCTCGGCCACGCCAGCTATCTGCGGCAGCACCCCGAAGCCCACGCGCTCATCTCCGACTTCCTGCTCTTCCTGCTGCTGCGCCAGCCGGAGGACGTGGTCACCTTCGCCGCCGAGTTCTTCGGCCCCTTCGACCCGTGGCGTCCGTCGTCACCGGCCTTGGGCTCCTCCCACCGGCCCAACCCTTTCCGCTCCCTGGAGCCGGAGGGAGACGCCCGCTCGGGGGCGGCCTAAGCGGGGCCCAGGCCCGGACAGGGCAGGAAACCAGGGGTCGGGCTGGGACGCGGGCGGGACGCGCCGGGGCGGGTGCGCTTTCCGGGCTGCGGTTTTGGGGGAATAAATGGGGCCCTCCCGCTTCTCTGCAGCGCCCGTCGACAGCGTCCCTGGCTAGCGTCT